CTGGCTAACCCTTTGTCTCTTTATTAATGCCATAAACATTTATTGAGCACCTACTACATGCCAGATCTTATTCTGGGAGCTGGGAATACAGCAGTAAACAAGACGGACAAGACCCCATCCTTGAGGAGCTCACAGCTTGACATTCCTTCTCAAAGTGGTTAAGCCCCAGGATGCTGGAGCCTGACGGGTTGAGTTTGAATCCCAGCTCTGCCATTTAACTAGCTGTGGGCAAATGTTTAGCGCCTAGTACTGTAATAAATGTGAACTCTCAGCCGGGCGCAGTGGCTCACGCATGTAATCCCAGTAGTTTGGGAGGCTGAGGCGGGTGGGTCACTTGAGGCTAGGAGTTCGAGCCTGGCCAACATAGTGAAACCCCATCTCCACTGAAAACACAAACACTAGCTGGGTGTGGTGGCGGGCACCTGTAATTCCAGCTACTTGGGAGGATGAGGCAGGAGAATCTCTTGAATCCAGAAGGCTGAGGTTGCAGTGAGCTGAGATCATGCCACTGCACTCCAGCCTGGGCCAGAGTGAGACTGTTGCCGTGGTGCTCATCATCAGTCTCCAGATGTCAGTTGTCCCCTTTTCTAGTGAGCCGTCTCTGATTGCAGCAGGCTGACTGAACCTATTCTGGGATCCCACAGCTCCTGGGCTCCCTCATCCCTGCCCTGAACGCTCTGGGCTGTAGCCCTTTGGTAATGGGTATGTGTCCCCTACTGGACAGGGAGCCTGGTGAGGGCAGGGACCAGGGCTTTCCTGATGCCTGCTCTGTCCCCAAATTCACCCAGCAGAGAAGTGTGCACGCAGCAGGCACTCAGTACACATATGCTGAACACCTGAGTGTCACCGACAGCTGCGGAGGCACTGGGGCAATCTGTGTGTTTCTCAGCCTGGCGTCGGGGGTTAAGGGGGCGGGAATTACTCGGCGAGGTCGGGAGGTCGCGCGGTGGAACCCGGGGGCCAGGTGGAACTCGGTGTAACAGAGCCCCCAGTGGTCGCGCCGCGTCTCAGAACCCGGTGCGGGAGACGCTCTCCCCGCCCAAAGAGGGAAGGCGGGCGGGACTCCCCAACCGGCTTGCCCCGGTCCCCCTGGGCCCCATGAATAACCAGGCGCGGACCCCAGCCCCCTCCTCGGCGCGGACTTCAACCTCAGTCCGGGCTTCTACCCCGACCCGGACACCGACTCCACTCCGGACCCCGACTCCGGTCCGGACTCGGACCCCCATCCGGACCCTGACTCCAGTCCTGACTCCGTCTCCAGCCGGGACTTCCCCTCTGGTCCTGACTCCTGCTCCAGCCCAGATTCCCACTCTGGTCCCCACTCCCGCTCTGGCCCGGATCCCCCGTCTGGTTCCGCCTCCTGCTCCGGCCTGGATCCCTACTCCGGTGCCGACTCCCGTTCCCGTCCGGAACCCAACTCCGGTCCCGACTCCGGCTCGGACCCTGACTCCTCCAGTCCGGGTCCCAGCCCCAGCCCCAGCCCAGCTCCTGGCAGGGATTCGGGCCGCGCTCCCCGTCTTGGACTCCTACCTGGCCCCGGCCCTACCTTTGGATCCGCCCCCGGAACCTGCTCCGGAGCTGCCTTTGTTGCCCGAGGAGGACCCTGAGCCGGCGCCGAGCCTGAAGCTCATCCCGTCGGTCTCCAGCGAGGCCGGGCCCGCCCCGGGGCCCCTTCCCACGCGCACCCCGCTGGCCGCGAACTCACCCGGGCCCACCCTGGACTTCACCTTCAGGGCAGACCCGTCGGCCATCGGGCTGGCGGATCCCCCCATTCCCAGTCCTGTCCCCTCGCCCATCCTGGGGACCATCCCGTCGGCCATCTCCTTACAGAATTGTACGGAAACCTTCCCCTCCTCCAGCGAGAACTTCGCGCTGGACAAGAGGGTCCTGATTCGAGTGACCTACTGGTGAGGACCTCACACATGCCTCTCCCAACCCCCTTAACTTTCTCCTCCTGCTCTTGGCCTCCAGTGGCCTCTGAAGCTATAGCCTTCGGGTGAGTAGTTTTGGCTTTGGAGGTAGGGGGAGTGCAACCCCATGACCCCATCTCCTCCCCTCAGTACATTCTACTGAAAAAGAGCCTGGAGCAGCAATTTCCGAATCACCTACTCTTTGTAAGTGTGTGGGGGTCCTGGGGGAGAGGGGGTAGCCTCCCCTACGCTCACCATTTCCTCCCAGGAGGAGGACAGAGCTGCCCAGGCTACAGGGGAGTTTGAGGTGTTTGTGAACGGGAGACTGGTCCATTCCAAGAAGGTGATCCTGAGTAAAGGTCCGGGACAGGGAGGAGACCTGTGTGCTTTCTTCCCTCTGTGCCCAGAGGGGTGATGGCTTTGTGAACGAGTCCAGGCTGCAGAAAATTGTGAGCGTTATCGATGAGGAAATCAAGAAAAGGTAGCCGGCAAGGGGTGGAGCTGGAGGTGAGCGTGGAGCTCCCAAGGCTGCGGTGGGATTTAAAATTCTTTTCTTTCTCTCCCATCTTAGGAGTCTCAGCTGGATGATGAGAAGGGCTGAAATGTTGCCAAGTCAGGTCCTTTTCTGATGGTGGCTGGGGCTGGGGTGAGCTCAGGGAGGGGAAGAGGAGAATACATGCAGAGTCAGCACCCCTGTGTCCAGTCTGACTGTGTCTGCTGTCGCCACACTCACCTCTGAGGTCTGTGGAAGTCACCTGATATTCTGGCCCCAGGGGTGGGAGGGAGGGGAGCTTGGAAGGCTAGTCCTGTAGCTCCAGTCCTCTGTCTGGCCTCCACTCCTCTTGCTCCTGAGGGCAGTTTGTTTCTTTTGTGGATTCGTCATTTCCCATGCCCTGGTTCCAGATACATTTTGAAAACCTTCCATCTTATTGGCATTTTCTGGGGTTGTGAGGGAAACGGGGATGGCAGTCAGACTCAAACCCGTGACACTCCAAACTCGATTATGCTCCAGGGCCCACTTTCTAAACCTGTAAGATCTATGTTCCAGCCTGCGCAACATAGTGAGACCCCAACTCTACAAAAAATAAAAAATTAGCCAGGTGTGGTGGTGTGTGCCTGTGGTCCCAGCTATT